TCCATGAACTTCTGCTCCCAAACCCAAAATTCTTTCAACAAGAAACAAACTATTTTCATGAATATAACTGAATTAGATTAAGGAAACCAATGTTGGTGACTTGGAAATACCAATATGGCACAAAGATGTTCAGGGTGATTTTATTTATTTTATAAAATGATAATAAAATTTATTTTATAGTTGAAAAGCCTATTTCTGTCATATCATTGATTCTGTTACATAAAGTGCTAAATTTTGATATCTCATATTATGCTACTATGGCTTACATTAGAAATAATATATGTCAAATAAAAACTCATCTAGATCAATAGACTTTTCCTTTGTGGATTCTTTTTTAAAACTACCAAGTTTGAGAATATGAATATATTTGTTTTTCATATTGTTCTGCAATGAATATAAAGTCACTTATAATCAGAAAGCAATTAAATGTAAATAACAGTAAAGAATGAGAACTATAGAAAATAGATATGAAAATGCAAGCCCACAGAGATGAGAATAGATCATGTGGAACATAAACACTAAAGAGCTGCTTTTATAAAACTTCAATTTTTTCTTTGAGTTCCCTAGCAGCCAAAGTAACAAGGGAGACTGAAAGTAAAACAATTCAAATTTGATAGTATTTTTATATGAGGAACAACACTTTCAGGAAATGTTTAACCCTAGTTTTTCATGAGGCCACCTTAACAACTGAATTCTCTTTCTCTCTCACTCTGTGTATAAGTATTTTAGATAAGTAAAAGAACAATGTTATAATGTTAAGTCAAACATAGACACAATAATTTAAATTTGATGTTAATCGAGAAATACAATGCCATTTCCATATATATTTAGTTTCAATATGACTTATAATCTGAATATTCCATAAATAAGCACGTTGGAAATATTTGGGGGAAGAAACCCAAAACACGTGAAATTCTGTGGTGGTAAATGCAGTGCACAGTACTCACAGTTTTAGGCGCAAGGTGTCGCTCTTTACTTGGTGGAAAGTTCATTTAAAGGTTGGTCTGAACAGTGAGGCACTCCCATACAAAGGAACTCCATCATACCGGATGCCACCGTTTAAGGATCCTTTGAAACTTCTTAAGAATTCAACGAGATTTTTAACCTGAAACTGAAGAATCTGGTACTGTAAGTGTAAAGAAGCTTATTTTGGAAGCCAATTTCGTATGCGATGTTTGGTTTTCAGAGAAGGGGATTGGGCACCCCACGACTACAGCTCTGGCTTCTCCTCCTCGAATTCTGGGAGGTGGGGAGCGGCCAGCTCCACTACTCCGTCTCGGAGGAGGCCAAACACGGCACCTTCGTGGGCCGCATCGCGCAGGACCTGGGGCTGGAGCTGGCGGAGCTGGTGCAGCGCCTGTTCCGGGTGGCGTCCAAAACACATGGGGACCTTCTGGAGGTAAATCTGCAGAATGGCATTTTGTTTGTGAATTCTCGGATCGACCGCGAGGAGCTGTGCGGGCAGAGCGCGGAGTGCAGCATCCACCTGGAGGTGATCGTGGACAGGCCGCTGCAGGTTTTCCATGTGAACGTGGAGGTGAAGGACATTAACGACAACCCGCCGGTGTTCTCGCTCAGAGAACAAAAGCTGCTGATTGCGGAATCTAAGCAATCGGACTCGCGTTTTCCACTAGAGGGAGCTTCTGATGCTGACATTGAAGAGAATGCTCTATTGACCTACAGGCTAAGTAAAAATGAGTATTTTTCTTTAGATTCACCAACAAATGGTAAGCAGATTAAAAGACTGTCACTTATTTTAAAGAAGTCTCTGGATAGAGAGAAAACTCCGGAACTTAATTTGCTGCTAACAGCTACAGACGGGGGAAAACCAGAGCTTACTGGCACCGTTCGGCTGTTAGTCCAAGTCTTGGATGTCAACGACAATGATCCAGAGTTTGATAAATCAGAATATAAGGTGAGCCTTATGGAAAATGCTGCTAAAGAAACTCTTGTGCTCAAACTAAACGCCACAGACCGAGACGAAGGAGTCAATGGAGAGGTAACATACTCCTTAATGTCAATTAAGCCCAATGGAAGACACTTATTTACACTAGATCAAAATAATGGAGAAGTGAGGGTCAATGGAACTTTAGATTATGAAGAAAACAAGTTTTATAAAATTGAAGTACAGGCTACAGATAAGGGGACTCCCCCAATGGCAGGTCACTGTACAGTCTGGGTGGAAATCTTGGACACCAACGATAACTCTCCTGAAGTCGCCGTGACTTCCTTGTCCCTCCCAGTACGAGAGGACGCTCAGCCCAGCACGGTCATTGCCCTGATCAGCGTGTCTGACCGTGACTCAGGTGTCAACGGACAGGTGACCTGCTCGCTGACGCCCCACGTTCCCTTCAAGCTGGTGTCCACCTTCAAGAATTACTACTCGTTGGTGCTGGACAGCGCCCTGGACCGCGAGAACGTGTGGGCCTATGAACTGGTGGTGACTGCGCGGGATGGGGGTTCGCCTTCTCTGTGGGCCACGGCCAGGGTATCCGTGGAGGTGGCCGACGTGAACGACAATGCGCCTGCGTTCGCACAGCCCGAGTACACCGTGTTCGTGAAGGAGAACAACCCACCAGGCTGCCACATCTTCACAGTGTCGGCGCGGGACGCGGACGCGCAGGAGAACGCGCTGGTGTCCTACTCGCTGGTGGAGCGGCGGTTGGGCGACCGCGCGCTGTCGAGCTACGTGTCGGTGCACGCGGAGAGCGGCAAGGTGTACGCGCTGCAGCCGTTGGACCACGAGGAGCTGGAGCTGCTACAGTTCCAGGTGAGCGCGCGCGATGCGGGCGTGCCGCCTCTGAGCAGCAACGTGACGCTGCAGGTGTTCGTGCTGGACGAGAACGACAACGCGCCGGCACTGCTGGCGACTCAGGCTGGCAGCGCGGGAGGCGCAGTTAACAAGCTAGTACCGCGGTCGGTGGGTGCGGGCCACGTGGTGGCGAAGGTGCGCGCAGTGGATGCGGACTCAGGCTACAACGCGTGGCTTTCATATGAATTGCAGCCGGCGGCGGGCGGCTCGCGCATCCCGTTCCGCGTGGGGCTGTACACGGGCGAGATAAGCACAACGCGTGCCCTGGACGAGGCAGACTCGCCGCGCCACCGACTTCTAGTACTGGTGAAGGATCACGGTGAGCCGGCGCTGACGGCCACGGCCACCGTGCTGGTGTCGTTGGTGGAGAGCGGACAGGCGCCAAAGGCCTCTTCCCGGACTTTGGCGGGCGCCGCGAGCCCAGAGGCTGCGCTGGTGGATGTCAACGTGTACCTGATCATCGCCATCTGCGTGGTGTCCAGCCTCCTGGTACTCACGCTGCTGCTGTATACGGCGCTGTGGTGGTCGGCAACGCCCACTGAGGGCGCGTGCGCGCCGGGGAAGCCCACGCTGGTGTGCTCCCGCGCGGTGGGGAGCTGGTCATACTCGCAGCAGAGGCGGCAGAGGGTGTGCTCTGAGGAGGGCCCACCTAAGACGGACCTCATGGCCTTCAGCCCCAGTCTTCCTCTAGGTCTGAATAAAGAGGAGGAAGGGGAAAGACAGGAGCCAGGGTCAAATCACCCCGGACAGGTGAGTTTTCTACAGATTCCACCTATCAGGAATTTAACAGAAAACTCTCTTTGTGATTTTGCAGCCACGACAGCCCAACCCTGACTGGCGTTACTCTGCCTCCCTGAGAGCAGGCATGCACAGGTATGTATTTCCCTCCTCATTCACTCAGAAGTTAACCGTTATCTGGGTCTGTGTGTTTATTCAGCTCTGTGCACCTAGAGGAGGCTGGCATTCTACGGGCTGGTCCAGGAGGGCCTGATCAGCAGTGGCCAACAGTATCCAGTGCAACACCAGGTAAAGAGCTGGGGTCTCTCCATTCTTTCTTGCTGTTAATGATTTGTAATGTTTTGTCTTTCAGAACCAGAGGCAGGAGAAGTGTCCCCTCCAGTCGGTGCGGGTGTCAACAGCAACAGCTGGACCTTTAAATACGGACCAGGCAACCCCAAACAATCCGGTCCCGGTGAGTTGCCCGACAAATTCATTATCCCAGGATCTCCTGCAATCATCTCCATCCGGCAGGAGCCTACTAACAGCCAAATTGACAAAAGTGACTTCATAACCTTCGGCAAAAAGGAGGAGACCAAGAAAAAGAAGAAAAAGAAGAAGGGTAACAAGACCCAGGAGAAAAAAGAGAAAGGGAACAGCACGACTGACAACAGTGACCAGTGAGGTCCTCAAATGGAAACAAGCCACTTAGCCAGTTTTTGTAATAATGGCAAATCTCTCCCATGTAGCAATTCCCTGCTCCTTTTTCCTATCTACATGAGCCCTCTTAGAGACCTCAGAAATCTGCAGAAAGTTCCCTGTGTCTGTCTAGAACGCATTTAACAGGTTTTGTCGTAAAAGCTTTACTAAGTCTGGTGTTAACTCTTTCTCTCCACTCTGGCTTGTTTTCAGAACCTAAAAAGCAGACCCAAGTTTCCTTTCTCCTCCGCCGCAAAGGAGAGGCTTCCCAGCCCCGCCAGTGAGAGGTTGGACTCTCTGCCCTGTGCTCCGGGGATCCTGTCTTGATGACACTTGCAGGGCAGGCTGAAAAGTTTTGAGATTGAGCAGCTTGGGAGTTTGTGGCCACTGGGTATGTGTGGCTACCGCGGGTATGCGAGTGCCAGATATTGGCTGAGACGAGCCAGCTTAGACTAATTGGTACAAGGAAGGCAAGAAAACAAAGACAAATAAACAGCGGAAGTTATCAGTATGGAGGGGAAGTGTAAACTTAAAGGGACCAGACTTTCTAAATCTTACAACTCAAGAGGTGGCAGCCACCCTCTAGGAGACAAAACTACCCCCACTGACAAGGCTTTAGGAGACCCTAAAGTCTGTTGGCTGTGACGTCATTATACCTAAAATCTGCATCATACCTGCAAGCCAACAGTTCAGTGTTTTAACAGAGAACCACCCTGGGAAACAGAAGCAGATCTGATGTGTTTCCTATACATGTCCTGTGCTCACTTTATTAAAAATTCTTTTGCACACAATGTTTATGAAAAGGCCAGATCCTTTTCCAATACTTATGCAAAAGCAAAAGAAAACCCCGACACCTCACCTTTCGCTGTTTGTTGTTTCATAGATTTATTTAAAAAAAGAGAAAGTCTATAGCTATAAATCTTTAAAGAGAAATATGAATACAATTCCCCTAAACTCTCCTCAAAAGAGAATTCAGTCTACAGCCATTTAAATGATCATTGCTGCTACAGAAGTGCTTTAAGAGAATTGCCTGAAACATCTGTATTATATCGGCCACCTGCCAATCACAGCTTTACTCTTTCAGGTCACTCTGGGGCTGCCTCTTGCATGTATTACTAAATAAAATGATCTCTCTTTCTCTCTCTCTCTCTCTTTTCTAAGAAACAATTATGTGCACTTTGATACACAACCTTCTCTAACCAACTATATATCAAGACCCAAAAATTGAAGAAAAATATTGTTTTCTCATACAGTGAGCAGATTTTTCAATCTACTAATTCTGTGACTTGTCTTGGTGTGCTAGCCTACACCTTCTCTTTGGTTTAGTTTTCCTTTTCTATAACACTCTGAATTGCTAATCTTACTAACACCTATGATGTTACCTGAAATCAATCTCCCATATGTATGCTGTATGCTATGCTAAGACTCCTGAAATATACTTACTCTGTGCTTGTGTATGTGAATGTTAATGCAACTATTACCTAGAGTGAACTTTAAGCTTTATTGTTGAATGTAATTCCATTATATTTCCTTTTGTACACCTGTGAAAAAGTGGAGTAGTGTTTTTTTAACCATTGTTAATCAGCTTTTGTGTATGAAAGACACAGTAAAATTTCTTTCTTAAATCAAGATACTGGTGATTCAAGGAATTTTATTTATGGTCCAGCCAAGAGCCATCTCGTGCCAAGACTTCTGCTGGCAAGGGAATGGATAAAGCTGTTTTGTTCTAGTAACAATTTTGGAATGAATACTGACAATATTCCATGAGGGTGTGCAAGCACAAATTTTACCAATCTGACCTCTTTGAAGTTGCAGAATGCTTTGAAATTCTAATGGTATCTGAAATATCAGCTCATAGAAAGTAACAAAATTTGCTGTCACCTTAAATAAGACATTTTAATTTTGTTATAATGTACAATTTAGAAGTTTGATTAATTATATTATCTATTTAGGCATTAATATAAAAGAGGTAGGAGTCTGTTATTTAAAAAAAGCATTAAATTTAAAAAAAAACTGTCTTGTCTACTTTTAGCTTCATTCTCCCATATTTTGAAGGGTGTGTAACTTCAGCTCTGCAGGATTGCATGGGGTAAAACTTGTTACCAACACATGTGAACCATTGCTACATTGTAGGTTGTGATCATTTTGCCCCACTGAAGCCCATGTATCTGACCTTACGTGCCTTTTGAACTAGGAGAATCGGGCTAATTTATTAATGATGATAATTATAATGTATCTGTACAGCACTTTTTACATTTGCGAAGTGCTTTCCAATCCATGTTAGTTACTAGTTATTACAGCTGTAAGGATAAAACACGTCATGTGGATTCATTTTGAATTGGTGCTATTGGTATTTCCTCTGTTATTGCTAATAAATGAAAATGGTGGTATGAAAGAAATGGTGGTCATTTCTAAGAATAGGAGGAA